ACCAAGTTGGCCAGGCTGGTATCGAGCTCCTGACCTCAAGTGATCCACCCGCCTCGACCTCCCAAAGTGTTGGGATTACAGGCGTGAGCCACCGCACCGGGCCAGGACATGTCTTCTATTGCCTGATTCCTGCAGCAACTCCGGGCTGGACTCTTTGCCTTCCACATCCCAACCCAACCCCAATCCCAATTCCACAGAACAGACAGAGATGTGTCAGTGATGAAGTCATTCACTGCTTGAAACTGTGACAGCTTCCCGGCGACCTCCATCACTTGGGTTAGGAGGGCTAACTTCCCTCTGCAGCTCAACGCCCCTCTCCAACCCTCTGCTCTCACTCTAGGTCCCCATTCCCCATTTCTACAACAAACTCCCGCTTAGATTCCTCCCCAACGTCCTTCTCATCCTTGGGTCTTGGTTTACTCCTTCCCTTGGGATGAGTACGGCTGTGATGGAGGTAGGGGCTGGCATCAGCGCGTCCCAAGCCGGGTGTCCTCAGAGCAGCGGGGACTGATGCCAGCCCCTCCCTCCATCACAGCCCTACTCTCTCTCACTCCCGGTGACCAGGTGTCACCTGGTCAAGTGTGTCGCCCCTGGGTGGCCTGGGTCTGCGTCTTCCGACCTCTCATCTGGGCCTTGCGCTGTGGTCACCTCATCCAGCTCCCTTTCACGTCCTGGAAGATTTCCGCCCCTTGCTCCCCTCACCCCTCTCCCCGGGGGTGCCTCCCTGAGCCCTCGAGTGGCTTGAATCCTCCGCAACATTTCCTCCCCAGCACTCTCCGGGGCTCTGCGTCCAGCTGTGTCATTATCCGATGAGTGTCTGTCCCCCTTTGCGAATGTGAGCGGCGAGAGGGCAGCAAGTGCGGAGCCAGAGACGGACGCGGAACGGGCGTGTCCTAAGCCCAGGCCCCGACAAGAGGAAGGACCCGCGCTCTGCGGCCTCCCGGGGACCCCGCAGCGCCCCCCGCTTCCCTCGGCGGCGCCGGAAGCCGCCGGCTGGTCCCCTCCCCGCGGCGCCTGTAGCCTTATCTCTGCACCCTGAGGGCCCCGGGAGGAGGCGCGGGCGCGCCGGGAGGGACCGGCGGCGGCATGGGCCGGGGGCCCTGGGATGCGGGCCCGTCTCGCCGCCTGCTGCCGCTGTTGCTGCTGCTCGGCCTGGCCCGCGGCGCCGCGGGAGCGCCGGGCCCCGACGGTGAGTGCGGGCTGGGACGGGCACGGGCGGCCTCTTTTTCTGAAACATACAATTTATGATTCAGGTTTAGACGTCTGTGCCACTTGCCATGAACATGCCACATGCCAGCAAAGAGAAGGGAAGAAGATCTGTATTTGCAACTATGGATTTGTAGGGAACGGGAGGACTCAGTGTGTTGGTAAGTTCTGAACTCTGGGTTAAGTTGAAAAGGCTCTTCCGGTGCCTTGTCTGTGTGTCAACAGATAAAAATGAGTGCCAGTTTGGAGCCACTCTTGTCTGTGGGAACCACACATCTTGCCACAACACCCCCGGGGGCTTCTATTGCATTTGCCTGGAAGGATATCGAGCCACAAACAACAACAAGACATTCATTCCCAACGATGGCACCTTTTGTACAGGTACTCAAGAAGGGGGCTGCGGTGTTGACAATTCTCCTTTTCTCTATTTGGATTGGGTCCCAAGACATAGATGAGTGTGAAGTTTCTGGCCTGTGCAGGCATGGAGGGCGATGCGTGAACACTCATGGGAGCTTTGAATGCTACTGTATGGATGGATACTTGCCAAGGAATGGACCTGAACCTTTCCACCCGACCACCGATGCCACATCATGCACAGGTGGGTTTCTGCCAAAAATTGCGGCATCTCAAAGGTAATGAATTTGACATTAATTTATTTTCAGAAATAGACTGTGGTACCCCTCCTGAGGTTCCAGATGGCTATATCATAGGAAATTATACGTCTAGTCTGGGCAGCCAGGTTCGTTATGCTTGCAGAGAAGGATTCTTCAGTGTTCCAGAAGATACAGTTTCAAGCTGCACAGGCCTGGGCACATGGGAGTCCCCAAAATTACATTGCCAAGGTGAGTTTTCAAAAAATACAGGTTCCCAATTCTATAACCAGTGCTGTCTTGGTTCCCATTGCAGAGATCAACTGTGGCAACCCTCCAGAAATGCGGCACGCCATCTTGGTAGGAAATCACAGCTCCAGGCTGGGCGGTGTGGCTCGCTATGTCTGTCAAGAGGGCTTTGAGAGCCCTGGAGGAAAGATCACTTCTGTTTGCACAGAGAAAGGCACCTGGAGAGAAAGTACTTTAACATGCACAGGTACAGATTCTGTTCTGGGCTCCTGCTACCCATTTTGTGAGTTGACTGCCTTTTTCTCTTTTAGAAATTCTGACAAAGATTAATGATGTATCACTGTTTAATGATACCTGTGTGAGATGGCAAATAAACTCAAGAAGAATAAACCCCAAGATCTCATATGTGGTAAGTAAAGTGATCTACTTTTTCCTGCTAGGAGAGTGGGTTCTCTTGTCTTTTCCTCTCAAAGATATCCATAAAAGGACAACGGTTGGACCCTATGGAATCAGTTCGTGAGGAGACAGTCAACTTGACCACAGACAGCAGGACCCCAGAAGTGTGCCTAGCCCTGTACCCAGGCACCAACTACACCGTGAACATCTCCACAGCACCTCCCAGGCGCTCGATGCCAGCCGTCATCGGTTTCCAGACAGCTGGTAGGTGGAGGTGAAGTCTCATTTCCTCCTAGAGCTGTCTATAACTCTCTCTCTTGTCTTTTAGAAGTTGATCTCTTAGAAGATGATGGAAGTTTCAATATTTCAATATTTAATGAAACTTGTTTGAAATTGAACAGGCGTTCTAGGAAAGTTGGATCAGAACACATGTACCAAGTAAGGAGATCTCTTATGCTTTCCATTAAAGATAATGTAACACTTTCTTTTAATCTCATGACAGTTTACCGTTCTGGGTCAGAGGTGGTATCTGGCTAACTTTTCTCATGCAACATCGTTTAACTTCACAACGAGGGAACAAGTGCCTGTAGTGTGTTTGGATCTGTACCCTACGACTGATTATACGGTGAATGTGACCCTGCTGAGATCTCCTAAGCGGCACTCAGTGCAAATAACAATAGCAACTCCCCCAGCAGGTGGGTGTAGACGTCTTTCTTTTTTGTGCCTCTAAATTGATTTCTCATTTCTTTTCCACTACAGTAAAACAGACCATCAGTAACATTTCAGGATTTAATGAAACCTGCTTGAGATGGAGAAGCATCAAGACAGCTGATATGGAGGAGATGTATTTAGTAAGTGACTGAAAGTTACTGTATTTATAGATCCATTCACCCAGTGAGCTTTTTTATGTTTCAGTTCCACATTTGGGGCCAGAGATGGTATCAGAAGGAATTTGCCCAGGAAATGACCTTTAATATCAGTAGCAGCAGCCGAGATCCCGAGGTGTGCTTGGACCTACGTCCGGGTACCAACTACAATGTCAGTCTCCGGGCTCTGTCTTCGGAACTTCCTGTGGTCATCTCCCTGACAACCCAGATAACAGGTAAATCTTGAATAACAGCATTTGGATTAACATACCCCTTTTCTTCTTTTCAACATGTTTTCAGAGCCTCCCCTCCCGGAAGTAGAATTTTTTACGGTGCACAGAGGACCTCTACCACGCCTCAGACTGAGGAAAGCCAAGGAGAAAAATGGACCAATCAGGTCAGTAGCTGTCCTTTCTCCACGGTTGCCCAGTCTGATGGACACTTCTCCTTTTTTCTTCCAGTTCATATCAGGTGTTAGTGCTTCCCCTGGCCCTCCAAAGCACATTTTCTTGTGATTCTGAAGGCGCTTCCTCCTTCTTTAGCAACGCCTCTGATGCTGATGGATACGTGGCTGCAGAACTACTGGCCAAAGATGTTCCAGATGATGCCATGGAGATACCTATAGGAGACAGGCTGTACTATGGGGAATATTATAATGCACCCTTGAAAAGAGGGAGTGATTACTGCATTATATTACGAATCACAAGTGAATGGAATAAGGTATCTTTCTTTCCAAGCTCTTGTGAACTCTGAGCTAAATGCATTGCTATGTTTTCCTTTATAGGTGAGAAGACACTCCTGTGCAGTTTGGGCTCAGGTGAAAGGTAAAATTATTTTCTGCCTATGAATGCTGTCCTAACATGGTCTGGCTTTACACTTCCTTTTCAGAAATACCTTGTAACTGTAATTTCCTGAGGCTGCATATCCACAGGGCCAACTCAGGGGACACACAGGCATGTTGGGCATTCTTGGGATTCTTTGTTAACTCTGGGCTAAGCCTGTGGTTTTGTCCCACAGATTCGTCACTCATGCTGCTGCAGATGGCGGGTGTTGGACTGGGTTCCCTGGCTGTTGTGATCATTCTCACATTCCTCTCCTTCTCAGCGGTGTGGTATGTGAGGGTGTCATTTTTGAGAAATGACTTTGTCTCTTTTCTTTTCCTCCTCCATGTCTAGATGGCAGATGGACACTGAGTGGGGAGGATGCACTGCTGCTGGGCAGGTGTTCTGGCAGCTTCTCAGGTGCCCGCACAGAGGCTCCGTGTGACTTCCGTCCAGGGAGCATGTGGGCCTGCAACTTTCTCCATTCCCAGCTGGGCCCCATTCCTGGATTTAAGATGGTGGCTATCCCTGAGGAGTCACCATAAGGAGAAAACTCAGGAATTCTGAGTCTTCCCTGCTACAGGACCAGTTCTGTGCAATGAACTTGAGACTCCTGATGTACACTGTGATATTGACCGAAGGCTACATACAGATCTGTGAATCTTGGCTGGGACTTCCTCTGAGTGATGCCTGAGGGTCAGCTCCTCTAGACATTGACTGCAAGAGAATCTCTGCAACCTCCTATATAAAAGCATTTCTGTTAATTCATTCAGAATCCATTCTTTACAATATGCAGTGAGATGGGCTTAAGTTTGGGCTAGAGTTTGACTTTATGAAGGAGGTCATTGAAAAAGAGAACAGTGACGTAGGCAAATGTTTCAAGCACTTTAGAAACAGTACTTTTCCTATAATTAGTTGATATACTAATGAGAAAATATACTAGCCTGGCCATGCCAATAAGTTTCCTGCTGTGTCTGTTAGGCAGCATTGCTTTGATGCAATTTCTATTGTCCTATATATTCAAAAGTAATGTCTACATTCCAGTAAAAATATCCCGTAATTAAGATTGTTCTTCCCTTGGTTAATTTTTCTGTTA